AATTTCTAGTGATTGATTTCCTGCTCACACCACACAAAGGCATCACAGCAGGAGGGCAGGAGGGTGTGTATTGCTTTGTCTGGGTGCTTCCTTCCCTTTCTATTAAAAATGGGATTGGCTCAGGCTGCACAGCTAGATTTGAAGTGGAAAACTTGAGCCTAGAGGTTGGGGGGAAGTGACCACTCACCCTGATCATCTGTCTCTTCTTTTCCATCTTCTTCCCCTCCTGGAGCCCCAGAGCAAAGAACTCTCAGTACCTGTCCGATGCATGATTGGCTCTGGACACTCCAAAAGCTACTTGGAAAAAGTTAGGCTATGTAATCATCAGGTCAACCCATCAACATGTGGGTGGCTACACATCACAGAAAGCTTGCTCCTCGTAGAGAGAAAATGTGAGTCTTGGCCATATTTATAGCTGCACTCATAAACAAGACTCAGGTTTGGGAGTGAGACAGGCTAGAGAACAGGTGCAGCAGTTGCTTTTCCCCAGGAAATCCTCCAAAGGTAAGATGCATTGAACTAGGTTTTAGGTACCTATGCAGTGAACATGGTGGTGATGGGAGGGGCTGAGGGGAATAGGTCTTGTTTAGACTTGCTCAATGTGCAACTGAAACAAGCCTACTGGTTGTCAGACATGCAGGGGGATCAAAGCAGGGTTTCCTTATGTCCCTGCTCCCCCATAACCAGAACACAGCCTTCCAGCTTCCTGTGCCTTCCAAAGTCAGAATTTACCTGTGCCCTTGAACTGATACAAAGAAAAAAAATAATCAGCAAAACTCAGAAGGAAACAGAATCCCAGGAATATTTCCAGAGGTGCCTGAACATTCACCTGGAACACAGAGCAGAGTTCCTGCAGGGCTACCCTCCTGTGCTCTGCCCCAGTCAGAGTGCAGGGAGGCGTGGGGAGGTGACACAGATGGATGGCAACAGCCCTGGGAAGGAGAGGTGGGCTGGGAGCCAGGCCTCATGACCAGTACCAGCTAGACTCCCTAGGTACAAATAGCCCTGGGCTCTGCAGCTCCACAGGCTCCTGGGGTGGAGTCCAAATCACTCATTGTTTGTGAAAGCTGAGCTCACAGCAAAACAAGCCACCATGAAGCTGTCGGTGTGTCTCCTGCTGGTCACGCTGGCCCTCTGCTGCTACCAGGGTGAGTACATCAGTCATGAGTCTAGCTCCAGCACATCAACTATATTTTTATTCTTTTGCTGCAGCCAATGCCGAGTTCTGCCCAGCTCTTGTTTCTGAGCTGTTAGACTTCTTCTTCATTAGTGAACCTCTGTTCAAGTTAAGTCTTGCCAAATTTGATGCCCCTCCGGAAGCTGTTGCAGCCAAGTTAGGAGTGAAGAGATGCACGGATCAGATGTCCCTTCAGAAACGAAGCCTCATTGCGGAAGTCCTGGTAACTTCTTTCTCCTTTATTTGTTAAGGCTTACCCCACCTTCTTTTTTCTTTTCCTATTTTAGGTGAAAATATTGAAGAAATGTAGTGTGTGACATGTAAAAACTTTCATCCTGGTTTCCACTGTCTTTCAATGACACCCTGATCTTCACTGCAGAATGTAAAGGTTTCAACGTCTTGCTTTAATAAATCACTTGCTCTCCACGTCTCCACTGGTCTTGTTATAATCCTGCAGTCTCG